ACTGGTGGATAGAGGTGTCCCAGACAAGGGGCTGAGAAACTGGGAATGGGAGCATTTGACTGGGCGGGGGGCGGGGGGGTGGCGAGGGGTGGAATACAAGATGGGTTTGCCTAGAGAGGTGCCACGTCCTAACAGTTCAATCACAAACAATACTGGCACCTGAATTCATGGCCATTTAACTCTGTTCTTTGCTCCCAGCCCTGGGGGCGGAGCTGGGGAGTTAAAGCATCCCCTCTCTGGACAAGAATGCCTTTTCAGGCTGTTCCTAAAGCGCCTCCGAAAATCATCCTGAAACCGTAATTTTGAGGGCAGGGAAGCTGAGGACACCAAGCATTCTATTTAGGAATAATCTTTGTGACTGTTGGAATTGAGTTTCCACACCTAGATATTCAGAGGGCACGGGAACTTATGTCCGGAGCCTCCTCTCCGGAAGAGGGCGGCGAGGATGGGGGTCCAGGCGCCCCTTGGCCCCTTTCCCGTTTCGGACTCTCCGGGGTCACCAGACGGCCGTTCTTTCCGCTTGGGCCCGGGTCTGGGGGAACTGCTCCTAGCGCCCCGGGGCCCGCTCTCCGCCGGAGCAGCCTGGCCTCTCTCCCCCGGCTCCGTCAGCGCCGCTCTCCGCCTCCGGCCCTCCCGGCAGGGCTGCTCGAAGCTGCTCCGGGAGCTTCCCCGGTGCGGCCCGGAGGAACCTCGCAGGACCCCGGGAGACGCCGCCGCCGCTGCCCGGCGGGCTCAGGGACCGGTTCCCAGGCCCCCACACCCCCTCTCGGGGATCCCCTGTCGCCGACTCCCTCCCGGACCCGCAGGACACTCCCCTCCGGAGGCCGGGCCTGGTCCGCCCGCCCGCCGCCCCCGTCCCGCCCCGCGCGCCGCGCCGGGAGCCCCGAGCCCGACCCCTCCCCCGGACGCCCGGCCCGCTCGCGGGACGGAGGCGGCGATGGTGACTGGGCAGCGGCGCGGGGCCGGGGCCTGGGCAGGGCGGCTCGGCCGCCTCTTTCTCTCGCTGCCCCCGCCCCTCCTCCTCCTCCCTCTCCCCGAGTGCTAGCCCGGGCGGCCGCCGAGCTTGGCGCTCTCTCGCCTCGCTGCCTCCTCCCCCGCGCCGCGGACCCTCTCCCCTCCCTTGCGTTGCCCCCCTCTCCCGCCGCCTCCTCCCGCTCTCCTCTCGCTCTCCTCCCGCCTCCTTCTTCCAGGCGCGGCCAGCGGGGGCAAGAGCGAGGTGGCTGCGAGGAGGCGTCACTGAAAGCCCTGACTTGGGGAAGGCTGCGGGCTCGGAGCCGGAGACGCCGAGCTGGGGCCGGGTGAGTGGCAGGCGTCGGGCCCGCGCGCGCTGAATAAAAATGACTTTTTCCAATTGTTTTTCAGGTGAGTTGGGAATCAGACTCTTGAGTTGACAGCTGGCCTATGGTTTCTGCATTTTGTTAAGAAGCACCTCATGCAAGCGAGGGACCTGGGACTGCTCACAGCCAGGTGGGTTGTCCTTATACCTAGATATGACAATGAATCTAACTCTTTGTTCAATTTGTTTTTCCAGGTGGCATTTTTCTGAAGTTGTTCATTAAGACTTCCCAGCATTCCTACAGATATAAATAGGTAAGTAAATGAAATCACATGACCTTATTGTTTAAAAATAAATTCTCTCTATTCCCTTTGTCAGACATTCTGTCCAATATGAGAATAAATACAGAAGTATGGCTGGGCACGGTGACTGACGCCTGTAATCCCAGCACTTTGGGAGGCTGAGATGGGCAGATCACTTGAGATGAGGAGTTCCAGACCAGCCTGGCCAACATGGCAAAACCTCGTGTCTACCAAAAATACAAAAATTAGCCGAGCCTGGTGGTGGGAACCTGTAATCCCAGCCATTCAGGGGGCTGAGGCAAGAGAATTTCTTGAACCCGGGAGGCGGAGATTGCAGTGAGCCGAGATCATGCCACTGCACTCCAGCTTGGGCAACAGAGTGAGAATCCATCTCAAAATAAATAAATAAATAAATAAAAATAAATAAAACAGAAGTAAAGAGGATCCTTTTTCAGTCTTGTGTTCAGCATCCAGTGTCTCCCTGTGCCTTCACTGCATTCCGGCGCTCTCCCTCTCCATGCATAGGGACTATTTTGGAGTTTGGGCCCTGAATTGAGACTGCTCTTGACTGTTCTTGGTCTTGTGAGAGCTCTCTTCATAACGGCCTGAATCCTTGGTTTGAGTTTGCCCTCCTCTCATGAATCTTCACCCACTATTGGGATCATCATGTTCTCATGACTAGAGTATTAGTTCAATGTCTTCCGTGCCATGGCTGTTGAAAGTGGAGAACCTGGTTGTGAAGATGGATGAGCCTTTTCTTTTCAAAGGAGTAGAAAATTGTATGGGAGGCTCCAGATTGGTGGCCAACAGGCAGGTAAGAAGTAGCGTGGTTTGCTAGTGGTCCAGTAGCCTGTGTGCAAGCTTGGCCTCCTGATCCACTATGGGTTATATTATTTATTGTTATTGAATTTCAAACGTGGAATTTATTCAGAGTGAATTGTAACATTTGTTCTGTAGGAATCAAGACTTCTGTCAATGCTCAGAAATACTGTACCTGAAGAAAACAACCCCCAGTTTTTTGCATATAACTTCTAGGAAAGTTTTTCAAGGATCAAGATGATTTTGAGTGGAAGTTTCTTAATGTCTAATTACTGGAGAGCTGCACTGTGGTGACCTTTAGAGTCATAACCCCCACTCAGGAATTACCATATTGTGTGCTACTTCCACATATTGGAAGGTATTTTAGACATGGATGCAACATTTATGGGACATGTATTAAGGCAGCAAGACAAAATATATTCAACTGGAACTGTTCTAAAAATCCAGAACTCATGACCAGACTTTCCAAAATCGTGTTACAGGAAAGTGGTCTTCCTCCGCCTCTATAAACTTACTCCTGATGAAAGAAAATCGAGCAGAATTTATTGTTATTGGAGGGCTACTCAGAGTCTTCAGCATGCCAATGTGTGTTGTGGCTCTTCAAGGGGATACAGGACTCAGTGTCTGTCCTGGGATTGCTTTGATCTCAGAGTACCTATGGCCCTGCCCCAGAACTCCTATAACTCTGACCCAGTTGGGGAGATGCTGACATGTGGTAGGTTAAAAATGGTTGCACATTCTTTTTCACTCTGCCATTAATAACTGGAGTCTTATTTCCCTGCCCCTTGGGTCTGGGCTGGCCTTCTGACTTCCCTTCATGGCTGAAATGTGGCAGAAGTATTGTGTAAGTTCTAGAGTCTCAGCCTCAAAGGGTCTGACTACTTCCACTTTCACCTTCTTGGAACTCTGCTCTGAGACCTCTGTGTAAGTAAGCCAGTCTCGCCCCAGAAGGATAAGGGGCCTGCAGAGGAGAGCCAAGGTTCCCCTGTTGGCAGGCAGCATTCATGACCAGACACGTGAAGGAAGCCTTTGTGGGCCTTCCTGCGCAGCTGACTAGCTGAAAGCCATCGTGAGCCAGCCCAGGAGAAACCAGCAGAGGAACAGCCAGCCGAACCCTGGGATTGTGAGAAATAATCAGGTATTTTAAGCTATGAAATGTTAAGGCACTTTCGGCGCTGCTAACCGCCCTCCCTCTCCCCTAGGTGAGGCCGCAGGCGGTGCTCTGGGTCCGGGAGCGCTGTCCCCAGCATGAACGCGGCCGGCGGCGGGAGTGAATGACTGCAGCTGCGACTTCCTTCCCGGGCCGCCCGAGCCTCCTTCCCCACCGACTTTCTTGTTTTGATTAACTCCGTGGACTCCTGACTCTTTCTTCGCCCGGAACATCAATATGTGTCATGTCATTGTCACCTGTCGCTCGATGCTCTGGACCTTGCTGAGTATTGTGGTGGCTTTTGCCGAGCTCATTGCCTTCATGAGTGCAGACTGGCTGATCGGGAAAGCGAGGAGCCGCGGCGGCGTGGAGCCGGCGGGCCCGGGCGGGGGCTCCCCGGAGCCCTACCACCCCACCCTGGGCATCTACGCCCGCTGCATCCGGAACCCAGGGGTGCAGCACTTCCAGCGGGACACGCTGTGCGGGCCCTACGCCGAGAGCTTCGGCGAGATCGCCAGCGGCTTCTGGCAGGCCACAGCTATTTTCCTGGCTGTGGGAATCTTTATTCTCTGCATGGTGGCCTTGGTGTCCGTCTTCACCATGTGTGTACAGAGCATCATGAAGAAAAGCATCTTCAATGTCTGTGGGCTGTTGCAAGGAATTGCAGGTAAGAAGGCAGGACCCCGGGCACGGTGGGATTTTTCTAATCTGTTTTCTCTTTTGTTCTGCAGGTCTATTCCTTATCCTCGGTTTGATACTCTACCCTGCTGGCTGGGGTTGCCAGAAGGCCATAGACTACTGTGGACATTATGCATCTGCCTACAAACCTGGAGACTGCTCCTTGGGCTGGGCCTTTTATACCGCCATTGGGGGCACAGTCCTCACTTTCATCTGTGCTGTCTTCTCTGCACAAGCAGAAATTGCAACCTCTAGTGACAAAGTACAGGAAGAAATTGAAGAGGGGAAAAATCTGATCTGCCTCCTTTAGTTTGGAAGAGACAATGCCATTTTCTCCCTTGAGTAATCTTGTGAAACAGTCCACAGTTTCATCATTTGAGTCAAGTGGAGAACTAACCTTTACCTACCAAAGCCACGTTCCACGGCCCGAGGCTTAAACAGGACCAATGAGAGGCCACATCCAGCTACGCAAAGTTACTGGACATGCGGTCTGCAGTGCACATTATAAGGAATGGAACATGAAAATAGTATATAATCCTAGACCTGGAGTTGCCAAGTTCTGTCAGACTCCATCTCCCCCAGGTTCAATGAAGGATAATAATCTAAATCATTAGGGCAGCAGTTTCTCTGGTAACGGAAGAGACCGTCCGCCAGATCTGCAGGCTGTTTCTGCTCCAACACTGCTTGCTTGTGAGCATCTCTGCCTCAGAATGGGGTTTTGGGTTGGAGTTCTTGTTTTCCTCTGTTCTTTCAAGTTGTCTCCAACGAACAGAAAACTATAAACTTACTGGGGACAGGATGTGTGCTAAAGGGCACAGCAAGACACTGTCTTTTGCTTAGCTGACCAAAGGGGTCAGCAGGGATGGCGTGGAGTCATGCTGTGGAACTTATTCTAGGCTGAATCCTAGGGTAAGGTGGATCAACTGAACTGTCACTCCAGAGATTTTAGAAATTTGAGTAAAGAAACAATAAGGACCTATACAATCATATGAGAACAAAAATATGAAATCTTGCTAGTGAAGACGTATTTTTTCTTCTTCCCAGCAGCCAGGCTAGCACCAGTTCTGGCCCAGTCTCCTCTTCTTCTGGAGATCACATGTTTTTCTTCTAAGGTTAGGATTGTGCTTTGACTGCGAAAGGAAACCTCACTGTTTCCTCCTTCCAGGGACTGAGGTCTCCAAGCTAGCTGTGGCTTATGCAGATGTTCACTGGGAGGACCTGCCAGAATCTCGGCACTTGGGGGGAGACCTTTACTCCCAGTTTGGTGACCATGCTGTAGTCAGCTCTATTTCCAATCCCGACAGTAGCAGAATGGCATTCTACAACAAAAAGAAGCTAGTTATGGGAGTTAAGTTTTTGTAGTTACTGGTGTTGATCCTGAAAGCAGACTGAGATAACATTAAATTGCTGCAACTGAAGAACTGCAGCCAAGACCTTAATTCCAGGAAAGCACAGAGGACAAAGTTAATTCAAAAAGAGGCGCTAGATCAAGGTCACAGCACTGCCTACACCTGTTTACAAAAAGAATCAAATACCACTATGAATAAGGATTCAGGGGTTTTTAATCTACTTTCCATAAATTACCAATATCACTGATTCAGGAAGATAGTATCTCAGAATGACCAGAGCAGCACAGAAACAAGCTACTCTGACATTATGGGAGCTTCAAAATTGTATCATGATACAGAAACACTCCTTAGCACTTTAAGAAAGTGAGATGGAACTGCCAGATTTCTGGAAGGAGAAAAAGTGTAGGTATTTGGGTTCATTAATCTGCTCACTTGAGGACTTTGTTTTGAAAAAGTACCTTCTGTGGACAAGGTATTGTGCTACCAGCTATACAACCCTGACTTCAGAGTTTGCAACCTTGCCCTGAGTGAATCATGTTAAAGCTGTCTGAGTCTAAAGCACCGTATCTTGGTGCAGAACAGATAATTATACAGAGATGGAATGGGACAACCGCAGTTTTACTACATTCTGGTGTTTGGCCTATATGAGAAACCATCTTCTCACAGATTAAGGGCTAAGGGCAAAAGGGGTGGGAGGTGTGGAACTAGCCTTAATGAGTTTCCCATTCCTGAACCAAAATTCAAAGTGAGTGAGATGTAAATCCTGTGATTTTGGTGAAGAAAAAAACGGGTATCTTCATAGCAGCCTAGGAAACCTTAACCATATCTCTAACACCACACAGAAAGAGGCTGGAGGAGCCACTGGACAAAGCTTCTGTCTCTGTGTGTACATTTATAATGTTCTAACCAAGTCTCAAACCTTGATGAAAAACACAAAATTTTTCCATAAACTTATCAGAAGACTCACTTTTCTTTCTTTCTTGGATAGAGAAACCATTTTCTGACACTAGGTTTACAATCTCAGTGTCCTTACAAGTTAAGTCCTAAGCTCACAGGATCCTCCGAGCATGTCCATCACCTGCTCTTTGGCTAAGGTGGCAGTGTACCTCTAGATCAACCTGGGAACAGTCACAAGGGAGTGTGACTTCTTGGCCATAATAAACTCACTCGATAGTGTTTATGTTATTAATCTGAATGCAACAGAAGACAAAAGCACAGGCATGCACACACACAGAACCCCAAACCACTAAAAACTACCTAAACACTGACTTAGTAAATAGTAAAAAGGTAATGTTGGGACTTTTAAACCTTGAATCCATTAGCCAGGCTTGGGATGAAAGGACCATCTAAAATCATGCTAGTCTAAACCATGCTCTTCCACACAGCTGTTTAAAAACCACTGGGTATGAGGAATATGCTAGAAAGAAATGTTAAAAATAGATTGTTGGCTCACACTTATTTTTCTAATAAATAGGACCATTATTACTACCAGGAAAGTCTTATTTATTTTGCCTGAAATTGGCTTAAAGAAAGTCTCATGACGGGATGGGATGGGCTGCGCTTCTCAATGAACTCTGAGGCAGAAATATTTGCCTTGGATTCTGTGGATTCTTTAAACCTGTGTGCTAATAATTCAAACAATGTTGCATTAATTGTATAAGGGTTTTTGTATAGTTTTCAAACATCTGTGGTGTAATGATCTTTGTTAAACATATATTCTGTAAAGTGCCATAGTCTTTTTTTATGTGTAGCATATTTAAAAATATATATGTATATTATACATACACAAGTTTGTGTGAAAGATGTGCAATAACAAAGGTGTATGTATGTTTTGTTGTTTTGTTTTGGAAACTGGACAGGAGTCAAAACAGGGATGTTTGTTTCTGTTTTGGCAAGGAGAGTTCCACATTTTTGCCTTCATGGCTTATTCAGTAACCCATAATTTTAATGCTACACAAATCTTATGTGAAGAAAAGACTGGTATGAAATCATTTTTTCCTGGGTCTAAAATAATCGCTAGTGTTATGTCAAAGTTAAGCCCGCACGCCAGGCCCAGTTAATGCTAGTCTTTCATGTGAAATGTGAAGCTGCCATGTTGCCTTTTCTCTTAGTAGGATAACTAGTAGCTGGTACATAATCACTGAGGAGCTATTTCTTAACATGCTTTTATAGACCATGCTAATGCTAGACCAGTATTTAAGGGCTAATCTCACACCTCCTTAGCTGTAAGAGTCTGGCTTAGAACAGACCTCTCTGTGCAATAACTTGTGGCCACTGGAAATCCCTGGGCCGGCATTTGTATTGGGGTTGCAATGACTCCCAAGGGCCAAAAGAGTTAAAGGCACGACTGGGATTTCTTCTGAGACTGTGGTGAAACTCCTTCCAAGGCTGAGGGGGTCAGTAGGTGCTCTGGAGGGACTCGGCACCACTTGATATTCAACAGCCACTTGAGCCAAATATAAAATTGTATTTACAGCTGATGGACTCAATTTGAGCCTTCAAACTTGTAGTTATCCTATTATATTGTAAACTAATACATTGTCTAGCATTGATTTGGTTCCTGTGCATATGTATTTTCACTATGTGCTCCCCTCCCCAGATCTTAATTAAACCAGATTTTGCAATTCATTCTTATTCTTTCAAGTCTGAGTATACTGGCT